TTAGATTCACCTGGTAAAAATGCGGACCCCCCCCCCCCCCCCCGCAGTCTTAAGCTTCTTCAATGAACCCAGACGTCTGTTTTTTATTAGCTTTCTGGTGATTCTGACACACTGCAGAGTTTAAGAACCACCATTCTAGAAGATGGCTAAAAATAGCCTAGGCTCCTAGGCTTAAGTGGTCGCGGGCCAAGTCAAGCACTGTTAAGACACCTGGCGGCAGGCTCAGTCCGCCCACAGCAGGAGAGATCCTCCAAAAAGGTTAAGAGGAAGCCGTCTTCAGGTCAGAAGCGCTGAATTCTAATCCTCTGGCCAAATGACTGTAACCCTGGCCCAGTTCTCTAGCCTCGGTTTGTCCATACTATGGAATTAGGAAGTATACGATTTCTTTTATTCACGCACAACTCACACGGATGCTGCAAGGAGATTAGCTACGTCAAAGCAATGGAACGCTGCAGAAAAAAACGTAAGTTTACTTTCAGATGCAGAGCCCTGGTTTCCCAACCTTGAAGGCGTGCAAGCCAAGAGCAGGTCCTCTGGGAAATCTGGGAGACCTGGGGGAACCCTGACAAATGGACCGGCCCTGGAGCGGGACTACCTCGCCCCCTTTTCCCCGGCTTTCTCCCCCGCACCTCCAGGCCAGTGTCAGGGCCTGCCCCGGGCGCCACAGTCTCCAGCCAGTGCCGGGCATCCCTGCGGTCCAGGCTGGCCTGGAGAGGGTCAGAGCTGCCCGCGAACCGGGGACGCACGTGGCCCGGGCCGGGGGGCCTCCGCCTGCAGGCCGCCCCTCGTCTGGCCTACCTGGGCCGAGGTGCTGAAGCTGCGGCGGAGAGCAGCGCTGGCAGGCCGGGCGAGGGCGGAGAGCATGGCTGGAGCGGGAGGGGCACCGACTGGCAGGCACAGGAGCTGGTGACGGGGAAGTGACTCCAACGACCTCCACACTGCCCAGCGCCTGCTCTCTGGGGCCTCGCGAGAGTGACCGGACTTCCGGTCGCGCTCGCCTCCGGGATCTCGTGAGATCACGGCCACTTCCGGGAGTCGGAAAGGAAAGCTGTGGGACCATCCTGGCAACCCCGGTGTTTGGCTGGGTTCTAGCGTAGCCGTCTGTGTGGCCGGTGGGGGACCTGCGGTCGGAGTGGGAGGGCCAGTCTGCACCCAAGAGGTGGAAGAGGACGGGCTTTAGGCTGGAAGCGCCTTAGAGGAGCCATTTTTCCAGGTGGGGCCCCAGGCAGAGGCTCCGACAGGGAGCCTGGCCATAGTCGCGCAGCCGGGGAGGTGGAGCGCGTCCCAGACCCGAGCCCCCGACCTCAGCCAAACCCATTCCTTCTGCCCTTGGAGGCCAGAGGGGACTCTGAGCTCCGGAAAGGTAGGGTCAGGGAGGCTGAGAGTCCTTAGGCGTGTTACCCTTGTGTGTTATTGATTCTTCCCAGCAGGATGCCTGGTTTGCTTTTATGTGAACCAACAGAGCTTTACAACATCCTGAATCAGGCCACAAAACTCTCCAGATTAACAGACCCCAACTATCTCTGTTTATTGGGTAAGTACTTGGAAAAAAGCGGAGGAGGTCAAAAATTCAGTTCTTAAATACGTTTCCTTTCCAGATGTCCGTTCCAAATGGGAGTATGACGAAAGCCATGTGATCACTGCCCTTCGAGTGAAGAAGGTACATGGGCAGCGTCAGGATCTGGGGCAGGCCTCTCTTGTGTGTGTGTGTTTTTTTTTTTAAGAAAAATAATGAATATCTTCTCCCGGAGTCTGTGGACCTGGAGTGTGTGAAGTACTGCGTGGTGTATGATAACAACAGCAGCACCCTGGAGATACTCTTAAAAGATGATGATGATGATTCAGACTCTGATGGTGATGGCAAAGGTGGGTTTTATGCAACAGCAGCAAGAATAATAGAGACATTCATGTCTTTGGTCTCCACTCTCAGATCTTGTGCCTCAAGCAGCCATTGAGTATGGCAGGATCCTGACCCGCCTCACCCACCACCCCGTCTACATCCTGAAAGGGGGCTATGAGCGCTTCTCAGGCACGTACCACTTTCTCCGGACCCAGAAGATCATCTGGATGCCTCAGGTAGGGCCAAATGCTGAGCACAGGCAGGCCCACTCATAGCTGCCTTTCTCCCTCCACACTTCAGGAACTGGATGCATTTCAGCCATACCCCATTGAAATCGTGCCAGGGAAGGTCTTCGTTGGCAATTTCAGTCAAGCCTGTGACCCCAAGATTCAGAAGGACTTGAAAATCAAAGCCCATGTCAATGTCTCCATGGATACAGGGCCCTTGTAAGTAAAGAGAAACTACTGATTTATATTTCCACCTGATGACCTGTGTGGTCCTTCCGTGTAGTTTTGCAGGCGATGCTGACAAGCTTCTGCACATCCGGATAGAAGATTCCCCGGAAGCCCAGATTCTTCCCTTCTTACGCCACATGTGTCACTTCATTGGTAAGGAGCGTTCCTTGGCCGGGTAGCAACTGGGCATGACCCAACCCCCCACTTCTTTTTGCAGAAATTCACCATCACCTTGGCTCTGTCATTCTGATCTTTTCCACCCAAGGTATCAGCCGCAGTTGTGCCGCCATCATAGCCTACCTCATGCATAGTAACGAGCAGACCTTGCAGGTATGCGTTCCCCGGGCCAGGCTCGCACCACGGTGAAGTTCACTTTCTCTCTTTGTATTCATAGAGGTCCTGGGCCTATGTCAAGAAGTGCAAAAACAACATGTGTCCAAATCGGGGATTGGTGAGCCAGCTGCTGGAATGGGAGAAGACTATCCTTGGAGATTCCATCACAAACATCATGGATCCGCTCTACTGATCTTCTCCGAGGCCCACCGAAGGGTACTGAAGAGCCTCACCTGGGGGCATTTTGTGGGTGGAGGGCCAGAGTGTGTATACCCAGGCTTGTCTGGAAGGAGAAGGCCTTTGCTGCCTGAAAGTCTCATGTTAGCCTCCTGTACTGATTCTTCCCAAGTG